CCTCCCTCCAGTAGCCCCACGAGTCCCCACCTCTCAGTGCTGACGGTGCCTTCATGTCCCCGCCGGCCCTGCCCCTGCCCTCTGTACCCCGTGAGGGGTGGCAGGAGCTGGAGTCTCCCCCTTCCTCCTGTGCCCTCCCCTTCCCCCCCCAACAGCTGCTATGGGGGGGCTAAATTATCTCTATTTTGTAGAGAGGATCTATATTTGTAGGGGTTCGGGGCCCAGGCCGGGTCCCTATCTCTGTGTATAAACTGTACAGACCGTGGCCGCCCTGCCTGTGTGTGTGTGTGTGCGCGCGCGCGCGCGTCTGCTCCGCGTGTTGGTGGCTGTGGCCATGGCTCTGTGCCCACCAGCATCTCCCTCCTGAGATGCCGGCCTCTCATGCTCCCGGAGCGTCCGCCAACCCCCCGTGTCACCTCCCTTCTGTTATCGCTGACAGCTTTCTTGCGTCTCATTTGTCGCCGAGCCCCGAGCGCACGGTGATGCTCGGGTCTGCCCCCGACCCCCTGCCACAGGCCGGAAGCCGCAGGGGGCACCGTGGGGAAGCTAACCCGGCCCCTTCCCCCAGGAGTCACTGTGCCAGCCCCACCACATCCTGGAAGAGGAGGGGGCCCCGGGAAGGGGCCTCCCCTACATCGCTGCTGTCGTCCACGCCCTGCTGGACCGGCCTTAGGGGTGAAGGTGGGGGCACAGGGCCCACCCCGCCCGGGACCCCGGGAGCAGAAGACGCGCCTGGGCTCCGCGCTCTCAGAGAAGCACGTGGTGAGGGTGGCCTGGGCCTGGGCACCCTTGGCCTGCCGGCCTGGCTGCCTCTGGGGTCGAGGGTCTGGGTGGAAGGACCGCGGGTGTCGCAGGTGTCGTGTCAGCCGCAATAAACAGAAGCCAGAAGCCCTCTGGGTGGCCCTCAGGTGTAACTGTGTCTGAGAGCACGTGCGTCGCGGGGTTGTTGGGGGGGCCTCTGTTTCCGGAATTCACCGCCCAGTCGCCAGGGGGCGCCCGCGGGAGCCCGGCGGGGGCACGCGCCACGTGGCCGGGAGACGCACAGGGCGCCAGCGTCGCCGCGAGGCCTCTGGGGTGGGTTCGCCAGGAGGGCACGTTCGCGCCGCGCCGCGGAGGGAGGCTGAGAGGGCCGGGCCGGGCGGCGGGGACACGGCGGTACCGTCCTGCGCTCGGGAACGCGGAATGTTGCCCTGGTCGCCGCCGCGGTGGGGCGCGGGCCCGGAGGAGGCGCCCGAGGGACCAGGCCTTCCGGCGGGCAAGGACCAGGGCGAGCCCTGGAGCGCCGGAGCGGACGCCCCCAGGGAGCTGGGGACACCCCCATGGGACAGGTGAGGGGCTCGGACGGAGCCGTGGGGGGACAGCGACTGGGGGCCTCCATGCCTTCACCACGCGCTCTACGGAGGCTTCTCCATTGTCCCTGCTGGAGATTGGGTCCCTCGGTCTCCCTTGCACCAGGCACCCTTGGGCTCCAGGGGAGGGTGCGTGGGGGCGGTGTGGCTGCAGCCTCAGTCCCTGCCCCTCCAGCCCACAGCCCCCATCCCGTAGCCCTTCCTGGATCTGGAGAGAGCAGCTGCTGCTGCCCCACCACCTGCCAGGCCCGGCCACTGAGCAGCCCCCCGGAGCCCCAGGTAGGACAGGCCCTGCTGCCTCTACTACCCCTGAGCCTGTTATAATCCCCAAGCGTCCCCCCAGATCCCCGTTCCCCCCAGGTGGCCTGGGAGGTGGCCCCCTCGAGGATGACTCCACTAGCGCCCTGGGACCCCAAGTATGAAGCCAAAGCAGGACCTCGGCCGGTGTGGGTGAGTTGGGGGCAAACCTGTGGGACTGGCTGGAGGCTCCAGTGCTCTGTCCTCCTCACCCTAGGGGGCCAACTGTAGCTCAGGAGCCTCGTTCTCAGGCCGGACGCTGTGTCACCCCTCATTCTGGCCGCTGTATGAAGCAGCCTCGGGCAGGGGTCTCAGGCCCGTGGCCCCTGCCACAGGGCACTGGAATGGACAGCAGGCGCCCCCAGATGCAGGTACCTCCCTTGGTCCCCCGGGGGCGCAAGGCCAGCCCGCCACCCTAGTGGTGTTTCCTCCTAGGGTTCCCGGTGGTGTGCTGTGAAGATGTCTTCCTCTCGGACCCTCTGCTGCCCCGGGGGCAGCGTGTTCCCCTGTACCTGTCCAAGGCCCCCCAGCAGGTGAGAGCTCTTTCCCCTCCCTGTCCTTACCCGGCAGGAAACACATTCCATTCTCTCTCCTCAGATGATGGGCTCCCTGAAACTGCTGCCGCCGCCCCCCATCATGTCTGCCAGGGTGCTCCCCCGCCCATCACCCTCCCGGGGCCCCTCCACTGCCTGGCTCAGCGGGCCGGAGCTGATCGCTCTCACTGGCCTGCTGCAGATGAGCCAGGGGGAGCCTAGGCCCAGCTCCTCCGCGGTTGGCCCCCCAGACCATACCTCTGACCCACCCAGCCCCTGTGGTAGCCCCAGCAGTTCTCAGGGTGCTGACCTCTCTCTCCCACAGACCCCAGACACCCATTGTCCATAGCCTTCTCAGGGCAGAGTGGGCTGGTTGTGTTGACAATAAAACAGTGTTGGTTTGCAAAACAGGCTCCGTGTGGCTGGGAGCAGAGTAAGTC